ACAATCATGTGCATGTAATACTGTTACAGGAAAAGGGTCCCAATCCAGACCCCAGGAGTGGGTTCTTGGATCTCACTCAGGAAAGAATTCAGGGCAAGTCCGCAGTGCAAAGTGAAAGCAAGTTTATTAAGAAAGTAAAGGGAATAAAAGAATGGCCACTCCATAGACAGAGCAGCCCCGAGGGCCGCTGGTTGCGCATTTTTATGGTTTTTCCTGATGATATGCTAAACAAGTGGTGGATTATTCATGCCTCCCTTTTTTAGACCGTATAGGGTAACTTCCTGACATTGCCATGGCATTTACAAACTGTCCTGGCACTGGTGGGAGTGTAGAGGTGAGGATGACCAGAGGTCACTCTCATCGCCATTTTGGTTTTGGTGGGTTTTGGCCGGTTCCTTTACTGCAACCTGTTTTATCATCAAGGTCTTTATGACCTGTATTTTGTGCTGACCTCCTATTTCATCCTGTGATTAGAATGCCTTAACAGTCTGGGAATGCAGCCCAGTAGGTTTAAGCCTCATTTTACCCAGTTCCTATTTAAGATAGAGTTGCTCTGGTTCACACGCCTCTGCCATTACCTTTTAAAAACAAAAAATCCATTTTTATTTAAAAAAAAAAAACAAAACCTCCAGACCCCTTCTTAACACCTCTTCCCTCACTCCACACCCGCTAGCCCTTTTCATGGGACAAGCTCACCAGCTGGTCCTTCTCCAGCAAAAAGACCAGAGCTTTCTGCTCTTAAGGGAGGGGACTAGGGATTACGGAACAACCCCAGAAGAAAGGTGATGAGTTAACTGTTTAGAAGGTTAGTGTTGGTTCTTTTATTCGATTAAACAGGAATACACATATATCTACCAAAGAATAGGTAAGGGAGAAATAAGAACACTAAAAAAACTCGGAATCGTTAAGTGTGAAGCATATTTGGAGTTAAAAGAACCAAATATTACTAAGTAAGCAGACGCGGGCACGCGCTGCATACCGGGATTTGTAGTCCCTTCCGGGGCGGGGTACAGCGCGCCTGCGCAGAGGGGCCGTCGCTCTTCCGGGCGCATGCGTGCGGCAGCGGCGCCAGGACTGACTGCGCCGTGGAGGCTGCTGCAGTGTTGTGAGTTGGAAGCTGGGGAGCTCGGCATGGCGGTCCCCGCTGCAGCCATGGGGCCCTCGGCGTTGGGCCAGAGCGGCCCCGGCTCGATGGCCCCGTGGTGCTCAGTGAGCAGCGGCCCGTCGCGCTACGTGCTTGGGATGCAGGAGCTGTTCCGGGGCCACAGCAAGACGCGCGAGTTCCTGGCGCACAGCGCCAAGGTGCACTCGGTGGCCTGGAGTTGCGACGGGCGTCGCCTAGCCTCGGGGTCCTTCGACAAGACGGCCAGCGTCTTCTTGCTGGAGAAGGACCGGTTGGTGAGCTGCCGGGGCTCGGCTCAGGCTAGGGATGTGAAGTCACATCTGGATTCTGTTCTTTCAGGTCAAAGAAAACAATTATCGGGGACATGGGGATAGTGTGGACCAGCTTTGTTGGCATCCAAGTAATCCTGACCTATTTGTTACGGCGTCCGGAGATAAAACCATTCGCATCTGGGATGTGAGGACTACAAAATGCATTGCCACTGTGAACACTAAAGGTGACTATTCAGAGAGAGGGCAATAGGAAGATGATTATCTTGCTGATTATGTCTGGGTTCCCAGGGGAGAACATTAATATCTGCTGGAGTCCTGATGGGCAGACCATTGCTGTAGGCAACAAGGATGATGTGGTGACCTTTATTGATGCCAAGACACACCGTTCCAAAGCAGAAGAGCAGTTCAAGTTCGAGGTCAACGAAATCTCCTGGAACAATGACAATAATATGTTCTTCCTGACAAATGGCAATGGTTGTATCAACATCCTCAGGTGAGGGGGTCTAGCTTAGGGGACTGTCATGTTTCTGCAGTTTGATCGCTGTCTTTTTTCTCAGCTACCCAGAACTGAAGCCTGTGCAGTCCATCAACGCCCATCCTTCCAACTGCATCTGTATCAAGTTTGACCCCATGGGGAAGTACTTTGCCACAGGAAGTGCAGATGCTTTGGTCAGCCTCTGGGATGTGGATGAGTTAGTGTGTGTTCGGTGCTTTTCCAGGTAAGTGACTCTATCAGCACTTCCCTTGTTGGCTCTTGTCTCTTCTGTCCACTCTGTATCATAGGCTGGATTGGCCTGTAAGAACCCTCAGTTTCAGCCATGATGGGAAAATGCTGGCGTCAGCATCGGAAGATCATTTTATTGACATTGCTGAAGTGGAGACAGGTAACTTCATGAGAATCTACCGTCTTTCACCTTTGGCAGTCAGGACTTCTCTTGTGATCTCATCTCTGCATGTGACTACTTCACCAGCATGATCATGAATGAATTTGTCTCCTTTAGACAAGTATGTTTCTGTTTTGACTGTCACTGCCAGGTGGTGAGGAAGCAAAGAGTTAAGAAATAAACAGGCAGGTCTGAGGAAAGTGATTTAGAAAAATATTTTGATTTATTTAAACTTTAAACTACAGAGTAGAAGGAAGAAAAAAGCACCACTTGGGGTCCCACTCTCTAAATACCACCTGTTTTAAATGTTGTGATATATTTCTCTTTATCTTTTGCCTGTATATGAACTTGAAAAAATATTATTTAAAATTTGAGGAATTATAAAGTTTTTGCTTTAAAAACAACAGAAGCTGGAAATAGAAAAATGGGAGGAGAGTATTCATTTTGCAAAAGAATTTCCTCAGATTTGTTTTTTAATGTTGCTTTATTGTTTTTGGAAATCTTTGACACTCTTCGTAAAAAGATTAAAACTGTATAGAAAACTTCGAAGAGGAAAGTAAAGAACTTGAAATTCCACTATGTAAAGAATGCATGCCCCTGTTAGTCACGTTGTGGTGAACATTGTCCAGCATCCAGCCATGCAGATCCTTCATGTAACTGCATGTCCCTGTGACGCGGAGACACTTTCCTGCTCAGTGACCTGCTCTTGAGTTAACCCACCTGTGCTCAGAACCGGCTCTGTCCTCCACTGGCTTGTGGGCTCTCTGTGCCTGGGGGTTCTCTGTAAAATGAGGTAATAGTTGTATCTATCTCATGGGATTAGTAGGTGGATTAAACCAGTTAATACTGGTAAGTACTTAATGAATGTGTCCTTCGTTTTGAACGTATTGATT